AAGTGACCTTAAACATTCGTTTCCCTGAACCCTAGGGTCTACATCTGTAAAACCGGCGGGGGGTGGGAATACTTTCCTGGCAGGATTGTAGTTAAGGATAAGTGAAATAAGCATGAAAAGTGGCTAGCACGATGCCTGGGACTTAGCAAATGCTCAGTAAACAGAAACGATTATTTTTGAAATGTGAAAATGAACCGTTCAGAACGATGGGAGTTTACAGGACTAGATTTCTGCCGTTTTTTTTTTTTTCTGTGTGGGAGGTGTTAGGGTGGGAGGGAGGGAAGAGGGAATGGAAGACTGTGTAAGGTGGGCTTGGTTGGATCAGACACTCGAGTTTGGAACAGTCAACTGCGATCTGGGCACAAGGGCGGTGAGGGGAGCTTATGGTTTTACTTGGGGTGGAGGAGGGGGCTAAGGGGAAGCCATGCCCCGGAGGAGGTTGAATGGGCGGGACAGATCACGGCTCCACTCATGGTTTCCCTCTTGCTGGAAGTGTGACGACTCCCTCCGGATCTCTGTAAAAGCGGGGCTATAGTGAATTCTGGCGAAGGGCCCGCGGTGGACCAGGAACTGGTGCCAGAATTGCAAAAGGGCACCTGCGCCCGGAGTGGGGAGGTGATGCGGGGGCGGGGCGGGGCCCTGGGGGCGGGGCGAGTCGCGGAGGTGCCGCCTTGGGGCGGGGCGGTGACAGAAGGATGGATCCTGGGGGTGAGGATTGACTTTGGGGGCGGGGCGAGAGTGCGAACTGGAGTCTGAGGCTGAGCGGTGACGCAAGGACGATTCTGAGGGTGGAGCGAGGGGAGGGGATTGGCTCTTGGAGGCGGGGCGGTGGCACGAGGCTAGCCCTTGGGGGCGGGGCGGTGGCGCAAGATTGACCTTGGGGGCGGGGTGGGGGCGTGGGTTGAATCCTGGGGGCGGGGCGGTGGCGCGGAATGGATTCTGGGGTCGGCGCGAGGCGCTGAGGTGCGTCCTGAGGGCGGGGCGATGACGCAGAGCGAATCCTGGGGGCGGGGCGAGACCTTCTAGATGCGTCCCGGGGAGTGGGCGGTGACGCGGTGGCAGGTTCTGGGGACAGGCGGTGACCCCAGAATTGACCCTGGGGACAGGGCGAGGCGCGGAGGCGTCCTGAAGGCGAGGCGGTGACGCAAGAGCGAATCCTTGGGGCGGGGCGAGGCGTTGGAGATGCGTCCTGCGGGCGGGACGGTAACGCGGGGGCGGGGCGGTGACGTGAGGTCAGTGCGGGGATACGGGGCGGGTTCTGGGGATAATTAGTATCCTGCCTTTCTTTCCAAACAGCGGGCAGGCTCTGGATCTCGGCGGGATCAGGCCAGGCAGCTGATCATAGATCTGGAGACTCGAGGGAGTCAGGCTCTTCCTTTGTTCATCTCCTGCTTAGAGGACACAGGCCAGGACATGCTGGCTTCGTTTCTGCGAACTAACAGGCAAGCAGCAAAGTTGTCGAAGCCAACCCTAGAAAACCTTACCCCAGTGGTGCTCAGACCAGAGATTCGCAAACCAGAGGTTCTCAGACCGGAAACACCCAGACCAGTGGACATTGGTTCTGGAGGATTTGGTGATGTCGGTAAGTAGCAAGAGAGTGATTGGTGGGTGGGCATTCATGTTTCTCTCTTTCTCTGCCTCTTCAGGTGCTCTTGAGAGTTTGAGGGGAAATGCAGATTTGGTGAGTCTCCATGAAATTTGGGCCAGTAGCTCGCCCGGGTTTACGTGGGTCCCTGTGCTGGCAGGCTTACATCCTGAGCATGGAGCCCTGTGGCCACTGCCTCATTATCAACAATGTGAACTTCTGCCGTGAGTCCGGGCTCCGCACCCGCACTGGCTCCAACATCGACTGTGAGAAGTTGCGGCGTCGCTTCTCCTCGCTGCATTTCATGGTGGAGGTGAAGGGCGACCTGACTGCCAAGGTACACTCACTATCTGTGGAGGGAGACAGGGTGCTTCTGGCTCACCTGCAGCCCTCTCTTGTAGAAAATGGTGCTGGCTTTGCTGGAGCTGGCGCAGCAGGACCACGGTGCTCTGGACTGCTGCGTGGTGGTCATTCTCTCTCACGGCTGTCAGGTAGGAAGCCTCCCACTGTTCCCTGGGCAGGCTGGTTTTGTAACCAGGGTTCTTGGTCTTCTAGGCCAGCCACCTGCAGTTCCCAGGGGCTGTCTACGGCACAGATGGATGCCCTGTGTCGGTCGAGAAGATTGTGAACATCTTCAATGGGACCAGCTGCCCCAGCCTGGGAGGGAAGCCCAAGCTCTTTTTCATCCAGGCCTGTGGTGGGGGTAAGCAGCTCCTCAGCCTCCCTCTGGGTGGGTGACAAGAGGTGTTTGTTTCTGCTTCCTGCAGAGCAGAAAGACCATGGGTTTGAGGTGGCCTCCACTTCCCCTGAAGACGAGTCCCCTGGCAGTAACCCCGAGCCAGATGCCACCCCGTTCCAGGAAGGTTTGAGGACCTTCGACCAGCTGGACGCCATATCTAGTTTGCCCACACCCAGTGACATCTTTGTGTCCTACTCTACTTTCCCAGGTGAGCACATCAGAAGGGCTCGTCCTCGCAGCTCCAGCAGTGTTCAGCCCTCCTCCCTCCAAAGGTTTTGTTTCCTGGAGGGACCCCAAGAGTGGCTCCTGGTACGTTGAGACCCTGGACGACATCTTTGAGCAGTGGGCTCACTCTGAAGACCTGCAGTCCCTCCTGCTTAGGGTGAGTGCTGCCTTCCTCTGCAAAGGAGAGGGCTCACAGAGCTCTCCATGGTCATGTCTTACAGGTCGCTAATGCTGTTTCGGTGAAAGGGATTTATAAACAGATGCCTGGTTGCTTTAATTTCCTCCGGAAAAAACTTTTCTTTAAAACATCATAAGGCCAGGGCCCCTCACCCTGCCTTATCTTGCACCCCAAAGCTTTCCTGCCCCAGGCCTGAAAGAGGCTGAGGCCTGGACTTTCCTGCAACTCAAGGACTTTGCAGCCGGCACAGGGTCTGCTCTTTCTCTGCCAGTGACAGACAGGCTCTTAGCAGCTTCCAGATTGACGACAAGTGCTGAACAGTGGAGGAAGAGGGACAGATGAATGCCGTGGATTGCACGTGGCCTCTTGAGCAGTGGCTGGTCCAGGGCTAGTGACTTGTGTCCCATGATCCCTGTGTTGTCTCTAGAGCAGGGATTAACCTCTGCACTACTGACATGTGGGGCCAGGTCACCCTTTGCTGTGAGGCTGTCCTGTACATTGTGGGATGTTCAGCACTGTCCCTTGCCTCAATGCCAGTAACGCGTCTTCCTGAGTGGTGCCAAACAAAAAGGTTCTCAGGTGTTGCCAAATATGTCCTGGGGTATAAAACTTTCCTCGCCTGACAACCACTGGTCTGTAGGGATTTTTGGCTACACACAAACCAGTATCGCTCATAGATCAGCAAACCGGGGCCTACTAGAGTCTGAACAGCTGTAATCTATGAATTCTAAGTGAAATTTTAAAAATTGTTAATTTTTCCTATATTGCATTAATTTTAAAAAATAAATCTGAGGCAAATATGGACTCTCTTTTGCCTATTTCTTCCCTCATTTTGCTCCAACTCTTTCTTCTTCCTTACAAAAGAGACTTTTGCTTTTTTCGAAACATTTCCCCATGTTTTTCTGGGGTCTCGCTATGTTGCCCAGGCTGGTCTCAAACTCCTGGGCTCAAGTGACCCTCCCAAGTAGCTCTTACTACAGGCGTGCACCATTGCACCCAGCCCCATTTATTCATGTCTTATTTCACTTGATCCTTATCCCATCCCAGGAAGGCAACAAGGGTGAGAACCCTGTGCTCAGGGAGGTTAGGTCTCTTGTCCAAGGGAAAACGATTATCCAGAGAAGAGACCTGGCCAGAACCTGGGTCCCCTGAGTCCTAGCCATGCTTCCCATGTGCCTTACTTGCTGAAGCACCCCCGGACTGCAGTGTGAACGTGCTGTGCAATAGTGACACGCTGGGCTTCCCCACAAGGCTCCACCCTGAGGTCTTTTAAGCTGTCCTTATGCCAGCCTATTTCTTGTTTTTTGGGCCTTTTTTTTTGGAGATAGGGTCTCACTCTGTCGCCCAGGCTGGAGTGCAATGACGCAATCTTGGCTTATTGCAGTCTCGACCTCCTGGGCTCAAGAGATCCTTCCACCTCAGCCACCTGAGTAGCTTGGACTACAGGTGTGCACCACCTCTCCCAGTTAATTTTTGTATTTTTAGTAGAGACAGAGTTATGCCATGTTACTCAGGCTGGTCTTGAACTCCTGGACTCAAGCGATCAGCCTGCCTTAGCCTCCCAAAGTGCAGGGGTTACAGGCTTGAGCCATTGCGCCTGACCTATTTCTGGTTCTTAGGGCCCTGGATGTTAGGATGGATTTCTGAATTAATAATAATAATAAAACCCTCATCAAGATGTGATTTGCATAGTTGTCACTTTATATAATA